AGAGATGGCAGTGACTATTACATAGCGTAGTGTGGAATAGTAGAGTCGCATAGCACAGAACAGAGAGGACAGTGTTCTGTAGCACTGCTGCAGGATTTTTGCTCTTTAGCTCAGCTGGGTCCGGGTTCTTGTCTCACAACCAGGAAGAAACAGACACATGGACATCGAAGACTGAGTGCAGTAGAATTTATTAAGCGAAAAGGAAAGGTCTCAGCAAAAAGAGGGGTCCTGAGAGCAGGTTGCTGGTTGCCCCCTTCCCAGTTGACTACAAGGGCTTTTACATAGAAGCTGATGGGGCTGGGCTCCCTGTTTGCATAAGGAGCGAATTTCTGGTGGCTCCACCCCATTCCCCCATGTGTATGGGGACCCTCAGTCTACTGTGAGCATGTTTAGGCAAGCCCCCTGAGCAAGTTCCCCTATCTGCACAAAACATGGGCTGGAGGCTGTCTGGGACCCTTCGCTTACTGTCTGCCTAAAGCAAGCTGGCTAACTCCTTTCAGTATAGAAGAAAATAGTATAGAATAGAACAGATAGTACAGTATTATATAGTGTAGAATGAAACAGTATAATATTGTATCGTAGAGAATGGAATAGTATAGAATAGAACAAACCGATCATAGTAGTGTAGTATAGAATAGTAGCCTCGCGCAGCATGGGGCAGTGTTGTGCTCCATACTACAGAGTATAACCACCAGGAGAGCGTTCTTCAGTGGGGCGTTACTGGCCCTTCATATTTCTTTAGTTCTATGAAAATGAGGACAGGGAGATAAGAGGGGGAGGAGGTTGGCTTTCTTACTTTTAAGGCACTCATTACTTCCTGGGGATCATTTGATGGTCCTCTTTGGTAGTGTTCTGTGAAGCAGTCTGTATACTCTGTGTAGGATGAAATGAGATGTTTTCTGTAAACAGTTGTCTCATGCCTGGCACATGGCAGAGCCTCCGTGGATCTTGCTGTTGTGAATACACTGATGACGTCTCTACAGTGCCCTCCACGCTATAAATACTGTGCATTGTAGGAAGTCCGGGCCTTTTCAAAGGCTGGGTTTCATTTTAACAAAATTGGAAAGCCGTGCATATTTGGAATGGCCAGATCATCCTGCACCTAAATGACTTCACCTGTCCAGCTGGGTACAGAAACGGGCTTCTGTCTTTTGTCCCATTCTTTCATCTGGCAGTCTCTTCTGAGAAACCTTGACTTTGTTGTCAGAAAAACACTGATTAGCATGAGATCAGATAGCAGCTGTGAAGAATGAAAGCGTCACTACCAATCTCCGGCAGCGTCTGATAAGGAGAAATGCACCTCCCTGCGTGCTGCCAAGGTTTATGGAGCAGAATTCCCTGACGCCACTGCCCTCACTGCCTGTGCGTGCATCTGCTGTGGGGTCATTTCCTTATTGGACTTGGCTGGGGACCTCCTGAGGGGTGGATGGGTCAGGACTGGGTAATTTGGGGAAGGTATTCGTGGTGTTCCTGTTTGCAGTCTGTGTCCCAGTTGGAAGAGATGCTTTTAGTGCATCCATTAATCCAGACATGATTAGCAAGGGTGTCTCTCCCAGGTAAGAGTTGGTGCGTCTCTTCTGAGTGTCTTTCTCAAGTCTGTTACAAAGAGAACTTTGGTTTCTCAAGGTTTAAGAATTAATGTCAAAGAGCAATTTAGTGTTCGAGTCACCAGCCTTGCTGTGGATGATTGCTGAGTCCTCGGAGGTTAGGGCCACAGCACAATTGGTGGGCCGTCTGTTCCCCACCCTGGTGGAGACTTTCTCACCCAAAGAAATGTATTCTGTTAGTATGTCTCAATTAGAATATTTTAGTAGGAGACAGTTATGGCTCTTGTTTTAATTTGTAGTGGATGATTACTGTAGCAGGATCAAGGTTGAGACTTGCAGCGTAGCTCATGTAAAGCATTGATTTTAAACACCCAAAATATATTGCCAGCTTCGTTGCCGTGGCTCCAAGGGACTAGGAATGCATATGTTGTTTTTTGTTATTATTTTTTATTTTTATTTTTGAAACAAGAGTCTCGCTCTGTCACCCCGGCTGGAGTGCAGTGGTGTGATCTCAGCTCACTGCAACCTCCACTTCCAGGGTTCAAGCAGTTCTTGTGTCTCAGCCTCCCGAGTAGCTGGGATTACAGGCACCCGCCACCATGCCCAGCTAATTTTGTATTTTTAGTAGAGACGGGGTCTCACTGTGTTGGCCAGGCTGGTCTCAAACTCCTGACCTCAAGTGATCTGCCCACCTTGGCCTCCCAAAGTGCTGGCATTATAGGCATGAGCCACTGTGCCTGGCTGCCATGACCATTTTAAATGTGGCATTGAATATCTGCTTTTTTTTTTTTTAAGGCAGTACAGACGTCACCCCTCACACCTCTGTTCTGGGGCTGGTCTGGGCTGGCCAGGAGGGCTTCCAGGCTCGAGGCCGCGTCTGAAGTGTTGTTGGACAATGTGGAGCTGTGACCCCTTGGTCTTTGGGGACGTGGGGCACCTTGAGATGCCCACAGTCTTGCGAGGGTTTATGGCTCAGTGTGTGGCTGCTGCGAGGTAGCTGTGGGCGGGGAGGAAGGAGAGCAGGGTCCATCTGTCCTGGTGTGGAAAATGCCCAAGAAAGTCAAGAAATGGTACAAAAAATCATCATCTGCCCTGGTGCCATTTCTGTTTAAAAAAAAAAAAATCACTCTGCGTGCGGTTCTGTGCTTGAGGAGGATAGAAAATACCTAGAAAGACGCACAAAGTGTTCTCATGGGGTCAGCACCGGGAAGTGGGATGGGAGGCTTGGGAGTGTGTGGAAAGGAGGACATGGTGTTATTTTGTTCTGTTTTATTTGGTAGAGCAAGTGATCAAAGTGAAGCTTGAGTGATTGGCGCAGCTTGGCCTGGCCATGGGTAGATCCCAGCATGTCCCGCCTCCCACTGCAGCTCCGTTTCTCGGTCACGGATGAGACAGGTGGCCTGAGGCTGTGGGCGGAGGAGGGGCAGCCCGGTGTCCCCAGCAGGTGATTGTCCAGGCTATTCTTGGGCCAGCCTGAGGGAAGGGGTGGAGGAGAGCTGGGAGGGTGCACAGTGCGCCCCCCCGCCACCCCACCCCGGGACTGGAACTCAGTTCTCAGCCTCGGGCTGGGAGGTGAGCCCAGGCTGCTGTCGATGGAGGAAGATGCCGAGGAAGATGCCCTCAGGATGGAGGAAGATGCCAGTGGAGTTTGGTCAGCAGCCAGCGTGGTCTTTCCCGCAGGGGATACGCAGTGCGCCCACTTGCAGGAAAAACGCTGCTTTAGTTTTTGAATTTTGCTCATTCTGTTTATCGTGCTGCTCATGCTAAGATTTGGATATCGTTGGTAGGAATCAGTGTCAATTGCATACAGTTGACTCTTGTACCACACAAGCTTGAGCTTTGTGGGTCAACTTATATGTGAATTTTTTCAACCAAACTCAGGGAGAAAATACAGTGTTCCTGCCATGTGAAACGTGTGTCGGAGGGCCGACTCTGTACACGCAGGTTCGGCAGGTCCACTTGTGGGGCGTGAGTGTGCCTGGATTTGGTGTCCATGGGGTCCTGGAACCGACTCCCTGAGTACAGCGAGGCCGTTTGCAGTAGCAGGTGGTTTCTTTTGTAGTTTCCCCATTGGTTTCGCCCCACACCATCTCTCTCATGCCGCAGCTGCTGCTGATGATGACTGATGACCTGGGTGGGCGATGCCAGGCCCCCTCTCAGCTCAGGCCACTTCCTTGGAGAGACTCCTGTGCTAAGGGCACCATTTAGCAAAAGTCCAGATTTTGGGATACGGAAAATTTGGGGGACGTGAATTCACTCAAATAAATGTTCAAAGTTGGCCTCAGAGCCTTGCGTTCTTGTTTTATAAAAGATGCACCTTTTGGGGGAAATACTGCTTAACAACATTTAACTGGAAAGGCACTGAAACAAAGTTAAGCTTTTTTTGCATAATACCTTCACGTGGATACGGATTTTCATATAATTGTAATTGTTACTCATACATTCTACTAAGTCTTCTGCTATTTTTACTTAACGACTTAACATACTTGTTCATTCAGTCACGAGTTTGGTTGTTCCACAGTTTGCTGGGGCCTCCCTGGGACCTGAGCACAGTGCTGGGGATGCAAAAGTAGGTGGTTCCTGATGGGATCGTGTCCACGTTGGTGGCTCTGCTTGTAAGGAGTCCACGTTGGTGGGGGAGGCCGACTGGTGACCGGAACCCACGCTGTGACGCCATCATTGGTGTGATGCAGGTGAGGACAGGGTCTGTAGATATGCGTGGAGGACGGTGGTCCCAGACCTGGGCAGGTGGAGGTGCCCCTGAGGCCCCCAGTGGACATTGACTGAGTGTGGCGAGAGCTGGCCAGGAGAGAGTTTGGGAGGTGTGGGAGAGACAAGAGCAGGAGGGGTGGCAGGGGCTAGGATGGAAAGGGGCTTCTGCAGAAACGGGGGCTGGGGCCTGAGCCCTGGCACCGGGAGAGATGGAGAGAGGGCAGTGCCGGCTTTGGAAGAGAAACAGCCAGAGCTGTGTAGCCTCGGGGTCCTGCATGGACACACCCTCAGCTTCCCCCGTGAGGCCCACGAATCCCAGGGGGAGTTTGTGTTATGCCACGGACCTCTCACAAGTGGGGGCTGAGGCAGAACTGAGGACATCTGGGTTCCATGGTGGATCAGCCAGGATTCTGGTTGCAAATTACAGAAAACAACTTAAACTTATGCAGGGAAGTGAGCATGAGGGGGGGTCGGCCCAGAGCACTCTGGCCAGAAGCCATCTGGGCTCTAAGGCTGGGAGGCCCCTTGCCAGCTCACGTGCTGTGGAATGGCTTCCCCGCCTCCGGCCCTCGGCAGGTGGAAGGTGCTGCCTGGCAGCCCCTGCAAACTGAAGGGGCCCACGTCCCTCCTGGCTCTGCATCCCATTCTCAGGGACACGGCTGTCATGGGGGGACCAGCTGGGGCAGGGGAAGAGTATAGGGAACCCAGTAGAAGTGGCCGTGGACTCTCTTAGGAACGATAACCGGGTCACCTACCATAGATGAAGATGTTGTCGGCCTGCGTTCTTCTCGTGTTGGTCTGGGGCGTGTGGCTGCCGTGGGCTGGCGTTATCCACAGCCCCGGTCTGGGGCTTGCAGTGGCTGTGGGCTGGCGTGGTCCACAGCCCCGGGCACCATGGTCCCTGGCCCTGAAATCGCATCCAGTGCTGTGTCACCTCGGGCCAGCTGTCTCCTGAGGGGAAGGGAACAGGGAACAGCCCTCCCCGTGTGGCCTCCCCAGCACCACCCACCCCGCAGGACCTCCAGTGTTGACTCTGCTGGGGTCTTCTCTCTCCTGGGGGGTCCTTGTCCCAACGGGAGGACTCCATGGGCCGCAGGAGGTGTCAAGCTATTTTCTCTCCTGGAACTGGGTTGCTGGCAGCTCCCAGATGCAGGAGGAAAGGCTCAGAATTGCCTTCCTAATAAGGAATTGTTGATGTGAACTTTGGACGGCAAACACTGCTTACATTTCCTTTTCCGTTTTGATGTGTTAATGGTGTGCGGCAACGCCGTGACGCACGGGGACGCAGGTGACGGGCACCCCCCCACAAGGGGACCATGCACCTGTTTGATAATAAGGCATGCTTCTCTTACTGCAAATAAAAACTTCAATGGTTTTCTGCCAGAAAGACCCTGTCTTTTATGTAGGATACATAGAGGATCATTTGGCAAGTGATTGGGGATTTTGGGTTAAACTAAAAATAAATTAATTTCATTTTATAGCACTCTGAACACATTTGAGTTAATTATTCATCGAGAATTTGAATAGCACACACTGTTCTGACTTCCGACTTCCCCCAATGAATGGCATTTGCTGTAACGTGACAAAACCCTGAGTCTTAGAATTATTGGGTAATGTGAAAAAAGGAAAAGTTGGTTCTCTGTTGTTTTGCTTTAAGGAAATTATATTATTTTACAGTCACTTAGTTTTCTCCTTTCCAATAAGAAAAATTGCTTTCTTACTACCTGAAAATTCGTGAAGGTCAAGGGGACACACCCTGCAGTGCATTAAAAGCCACCATCAAATGTGGACCTGGACTCAGTTTCCCTCTGTTCCCTCCCACCCTCAAATGTGGACGTGGACTCAGTTTCCCTGTTCTCTCCCACCATCCAATGTGGACGTGGACTCAGTTTCCCTCTGTTCTCTCCCACCCTCAAATGTTGACGTGGACTCAGTTTTCCTCTGTTCTCGCCCACCATCAAATGTGGACGTGGACTCAGTTTCCCTCTGTTCTCTCCCACCGTCAAATGTGGACGTGGACTCAGTTTCCCTCTGTTCTCGCCCACCGTCCACTGTGGACGTGGACTAAGTTTCGCTCTGTTCTCTCCCACCGTCCAATGTGGACGTGGACTCAGTTTCCCTATGTTCTCTCCCACCATCCAATGTGGACGTGGACTCAGTTTCCCTCTGTTCTCACCCACCCTCAAATGTGGATGTGGGCTCAGTTTCCCTCTGTTGTCTCCCACCATCAAATGTGGACGTGGACTCAGTTTGCCTCTGTTCTCTCCCACCATCCAATGTGGACGTGGACTCAGTTTCCCTCTGTTCTCTCCCACCCTCAAATGTTGACGTGGACTCAGTTTTCCTCTGTTCTCGCCCACCGTCAAATGTGGACGTGGACTCAGTTTCCCTCTGTTCTCTCCCACCGTCAAATGTGGACGTGGACTCAGTTTCCCTCTGTTCTCGCCCACTGTCCACTGTGGACGTGGACTCAGTTTCGCTCTGTTCTCTCCTACCGTCCAATGTGGACGTGGACTCAGTTTCCCTATGTTCTCTCCCACCATCCAATGTGGACGTGGACTCAGTTTCCCTCTGTTCTCACCCACCCTCAAATGTGGACGTGGACTCAGTTTCCCTCTGTTCTTGCCCACCCTCAAATGTGGACGTGGACTCAGTTTCCCTCTGTTCTCGCCCACCATCCAATGTGGATGTGGGCTCAGTTTCCCTCTGTTCTCTCCCACCATCAAATGTGGACGTGGACTCAGTTTGCCTCTGTTCTCTCCCACTGTGAAATGTGGACGTGGACTCAGTTTCCTTCTGGTCTCGCCCACCATCCAGTGTGGACGTGGACTCAGTTTTGCTCTGTTCTCTCCCACCATCCAATGTGGACGTGGACTCAGTTTTGCTCTGTTCTCTCCCACCATCCAATGTGGATGTGGACTCAGTTTCCCTTTGTTCTCGCCCACCGTCCAATGTGGACTTGGACTGTTTCCCTCTGTTCTCGCCCACTGTCCAATGTGGACGTGGACTCAGTTTCCCTCTGTTCTTGCCCACTGTCCAATGTGGACGTGGACTCAGTTTCCTTCTGTTCTCGCCCACCGTCCAATGTGGACGTGGACTGTTTCCATCTGTTCTCGCCCACCGTCCAATGTGGACGTGGACTCAGTTTCCCTCTGTTCTCTCCCACCGTCAAATGTGGACGTGGACTCAGTTTCCCTCTGTTCTCTCCCACCGTCCAATGTGGATGTGGACTCAGTTTCCCTCTGTTCTCTCCCGCCATCAAATGTGGACGTGGATTCAGTTTCCCTCTGTTCTCTCCCACCATCCAATGTCGACGTGGACTCAGTTTCCCTCTGTTCTCTCCCACCGTCAAATGTGGACGTGGACTCAGTTTCCCTCTGTTCTCTCCCACCATCCAATGTGGACGTGGACTCAGTTTTGCTCTGTTCTCTCCCACCATCCAATGTGGACGTGGACTCAGTTTCCCTCTGTTCTCTCCCACCATCCAGTGTGGACGTGGGCTCAGTTTCCCTCTGTTCTCTCCCACCATCCAATGTGGACGTGGATTCAGTTTCCCTCTGTTCTCTCCCACCATCCAATGTCGACGTGGACTCAGTTTCCCTCTGTTCTCTCCCACCGTCAAATGTGGACGTGGACTCAGTTTCCCTCTGTTCTCTCCCACCATCCAATGTGGACGTGGACTCAGTTTCCCTGTTCTCGCCCACCGTCCAATGTGGACGTGGACTCAGTTTCCTTCTGTTCTCGCCCACCATCCAATGTGGATGTGGACTCAATTTCGCTCTGTTCTCTCCCACCATCCAATGTGGACGTGGACTCAGTTTCCCTCTGTTCTCTCCCGCCGTCCAATGTGGACGTGGACTCAGTTTCCCTCTGTTCTCTCCCGCCGTCCAATGTGGACGTGGACTCAGTTTCCCTCTGTTCTCTCCCACCGTCCAATGTGGACGTGGACTCAGTTTCCCTCTGTTCTCTCCCACTGTGAAATGTGGACGTGGACTCAGTTTCCCTCTGTTCTCTCCCACCGTCCAATGTGGATGTGGACTCAGTTTTCCTCTGTTCTCTCCCACCGTCAAATGTGGACGTGGACTCAGTTTCCCTCTGTTCTCTCCCACCGTCAAATGTGGACGTGGACTCAGTTTCCCTCTGTTCTCTCCTACTGTCAAATGTGGACATGGACTCAGTTTCCCTCTGTTCTCGCCCAGCTTGCCACCATGGCTCATTTCACTTTCACTCAGGAAAGGAAGAAACATTGTTTTTAATAGGTATGAAGGCAGTTGTTTTTAACCTAAGGAACAGAACATAATTCTAGCAATGGAAATTACCAACCGAGTCTGTGTGAGGTTTGGAAGAAAAAAAGGATTTTCACTTCCACACTCTGTGTGTGCCCACCTCCCCCAGTTGAGAGTCACAGATTTAATTACTTTAATTTTGAGCTTAAAATAATTTGACAGCCTAACAAAAACTACTACAGTCCTATAAAATTCTGCTTGTGTGTTTGGTTTTTCAGTTGCTTGGCTTAATATGGTGAATGAATGCATTATGAGTTGTTATTTTAGTAATTGCTATAAAAATTAATGTACGTTATAGCCAAGTGTTATAAAATTAATTTAACAGCAAAGTAAAACTAAAGCTGCATTGATTTCTCACTGTACTTGTGCTTAAAGACGGCTCCATGAGGCAGGCCCTGTGATCCTGCAGGCCGGCAGGAGCAGGTGCTACCTGGCTGGTGCGGTCGCCACCCGTCCCCTCTTGCTGCCAGGCAGCTTTGCAGTTTCCAGGCTATGGGGGAGTCGAGGCGGGTGGTCAGTAAGAGACAGTGGGGAGTTGGGTGGTGCAGGTTGGCGTGGGGTGGAAGGAGGCGTGGAGTGTGGGTGTGGAGAGCCTGGGGGAGGCTGGACAGCAGCTCCAGTACCTGCACAGGGGGACAGGGTGCGGGGGGCACGGGGCAGTGAGTCGCTCCTGGAAACAGCCCTTGGGGTTTTTATAGATGGGCCTGTCGTCAGCTCTGCACCACATTCCTGCTGGGGCTGGGTGGAGAGTGGAGGCCTCGAGCATGCGTTTCTCCAGGTGAGGGCCCAGCTGACACAGCCAGTGTTTCCTGGAGGCCCCTCACCTGGGAACGTGCCCCTGCTCTTCTCAGAACAAAATAAATCTTAAACTCTACACATCACCTTTCCAGAAAGTGTTTAAGTCTGTGTGCCTGTTAACTCACCTAAATTTAAAGAGTAATGATACAATATGCTTCTTTTTAGGGGAGAAAACTTAGCTGATTTAAAAGATAAAATCAGAGGTCGGGGGACGCAGCATTTTGGGGGAGACAGGGTTTATGTCCTAGTGGTCAGCAGTGTTTCCTGAACTATTGTGTTTGCTCTATTATTACATTACAGAAGTGACACGTCAAACCTAGGGAAATAGGCAAAATAGCCCCCCCCATTCAGAGATAAACGTTATCAACATATTCATGCACTTCCTTCTGTTTTTGCTGTTTGCTTTTTAAGACCACGTTCATAGGATGGGTATATAATTGTTTACAGTGACTTTAAAAGCACCTTTCTTGTTAAAAAGAGTATTTTTTCATTCTGGAAAATTTAGACAACATGTTTTGTTTAAAAATTACTTATAATACCACCATCAAGTCATCAATGTTTTTATACATTCTCTTGGTCTCTTTATGGACTTAATATATACAATTTAACAGATGGGAAATAACATAATTTTATGAGTAAAATGTTTCTTGGCGTTAGAGATGGAGCAGAGAGGAGGCACAGGGCTTCCTGCTGGCTGAGGTGTGTGGCCAGGGTGTGACCAGTGGCCTCCCAAGTTTAGGGTCTGCATGGAGAAGGATTTCTAAATCACCTTACACCACACCCCCTGCAGCCGTGTGCCACTTTGATAAGGGGGTGTACTCTGATAGACTTTTCAAGACAAGACTCTGCTGGATCTGAGGCTGTTTTGGCTGCTTCTGGAGACTCAGCTCTGGAACGTTCATGCCAGCTCTCCCTCAAGACCCCACGGATGCCATGTCCTCATCTTTTGGAATCCAGTGTTGTAGAGGAGAAGTCTGAGGCCAGTTTGATTTTTGCTTCATGGTAGGAAACTGATGTTTTCAGGCTTTTCCCCTTTATTTCCATGATGAAGATGATGTCCCACCTCATCCGGAGGGGTCTTTCTTGTCTTGTCGGGAACATCCAGCTTTTAGGTGCCTCTTCAGGTCCTCAGTCCCTTTCTCACCTTCCTCACAGTCCTCCCCATCTCATCCATCTTCACTGTAATTCGGTTATTTTTTCATTTTTATGCTCACTTTCCCATGCGACTTTTGTTCTTGTTTCACAGATGCTGGTGCTAAATTGTATGTCTGAGGCCCAGGGGCCGTGTTTCATTCTGTCTGCCTCTGCATGTACTTTTGAGAAGTAGGGGCAGGGTTGCCCCCTAGATGCTGTTTCAGCTGGACCTGCCCAGGCTCCCTGAAGTGGGGGCATTGGGCAGAGCCCATGTGGCTCTATGGTGGGCCGTGTTGCTGAACCCTACGTCTGAGATTTGGGGGCCGTGTTTCATTCTGTCTGCCTCTGTGTGTACTTTTGAGAAGTGGGGGTGGGGGTTGCCCCCGGACGTTGTTTCAGCTGCACCTGCCCAGACTCCCTGAAGTGGGGGCGTCAGGCAGAACCCGTGTGGCTCTACGGCGGGCCGTGTTGCTGACAGAGCAAGAAGCCGCGCTCCCAGGACGCGCCTGCAGCTGTGGGCAAGTCTGGGATTGTGATGGGATCGTTTCCTTCTCTAAAATACGTCTCAACTATTATCCAGAGGGTTGGCTGTAGGCTTTCAACAGCTTCACTCTTCTTAGTGACCAGGAGACAATTCACTAAACAGAGTTGCTGTCAGGGTTTAATTAGTCAGGAGTTTCTGCCAGAGGCTGGCGGGACAGCTCCCTCTGCAAGCCTCCTGCAGCCTCCCCATCCCCACTCTTGGGCCCGGCCACCTGCCTTGGTCTGCAGAAGGTGCACATTCTCTGTTCTCCTGAGGGGCTCCTGGACTTCAGGACAGCCTTGGCAAGCTGATGTGTAACTCCCAGTCTCTTCTCTTTTTTAGTAAGGAATACGCTCACGGAATCCTGACCTTCTAGATTGTTTCATCTTTTTAAAACAGCCGCAGCTTCCTAAGCCACCTTGTGTCTGAGTGTGAATCACTTATTATTTTTCACTGCAGAATGAACAGAACTGGAATCATAGGATTTAGAGGGTGATAAAAAGACAGAGGTTAGGATATTCTATTTTCTCACCTCTTCCATACACTTTTTCCTTAAATACACCCTCATACGTCTGTGAAGTTCTTCCCAATTCTGTAACTTCACTCCACCCTCAGGTGGAACATTTGTGAACAGTAACAAGTATTGATGTGTGCAACTCTGCAACCCAGCTGGAATTAATGCTTTTTATTTATCAATGGATGGTCATTGGATGGCCAGAGGGATTCCCTGTGCATTGTGGGGGCCCAGTGCCTGCTTGTGAGTGACATGGACATAACGAGGGTTAGGGAATCTCAGCCTCTGTGATTCGAGTAGTGACATCAAGGCAGGTGGATGACTCTTTGAGCTTGGCATGCTCCTGGGTGGCACAGCACAGGTGACGTGGACTGGGGCAAGGGCTTGTTCCACGGGCTTCTGTGTTGTTTTTTGTTTTTGTTTTTTTTTGAGATGGAGTCTCACTCTGTCACCCAGGCTGGAGTGCAGTGGTGCGATCTCAGTTCACTGCAGGCTCCGCCTCCCGGGTTCGTGCCATTCTCCTGCCTCAGCCTCCCCAGTAGCTGGGACTATAGGTACCCGCCACCACGCCTGGCTAATTTTTTTGTATTTTTAGTAGAGACGGGGTTTTACCGTGTTAGCCAGGATGGTCTCGATCTCTGACATCATGATCCACCCGCCTTGGCCTCCCAAAGTGCTGGGATTACAGGCCTGAGCCACCGTGCCCGGCCTGTTTTTTTTTTTTTGAGACGGAGTCTCACTCTGTTGCCCAGGCTGGAGTGCAGTGGCGCGATCTTGGGTCACTGCAACCTCCACTCACTGCAATCTCTGCCTCCCGGTTCAAGCCGTTGTCCTGCCTCAGCCCCCAAGTAGCTGGGATTACAGACATGTGCCACCATGCCTGGCTGATTTTTGTATTTTTAGTAGAGACGGGATTTTGCCATGTTGGTCTGGCTGGTCTTAAACTGTTGGCCTCAAGTGATCTGCCCACCTTGGCCTCCCAAAGTGCTGAGATTACAGGTGTGGGCCACCGTGCCCGGCCCTGTGTTTGATTCTTAAATCTTCTTTTTCTTTTTAATCTTTCTCTTTCTGGAGGACCACTCAGTGGATATGAGGAAGAGTTCACAGATGTCCATATTACATTCCTTTCTTAAATTAGCCTCCCTTGAACACTGCTGTAGGGTACAGACGCATGAAGGGCTGAAAGGGTGGTTGTGTCCCAGTAAGTGTGAGAGTGGAGCTGGTCTGTGAGACCCCGGTGCCGGTGAGGGCACCCGTGTGCGATGGCCTGGGACGGGGGTGTGCGGAGCCCTGACCGTGGCACACGCCCTTCAGCTTTGATGTTTCAGGCCCTTGCTCTGGTCATCAGTGAGCAGAAGGTCTAACAGCAGTGATATTTATCACTAGTTGTGTTGGCCAATGTGTTAGGAGGGTGAAGCTGTTTGACTTAAGCTGCTTGATTGGTTTGCATTTAAATAGACACCTGGTGGCCTGGTGCCTGGACACTTGCTCTGTGACCTGCCCCGTGTGGCTCCTCCCTCTGGCATGCATTAGATGAGATGGGCGTGTTTAGGGCGATGTGGCCCTAGACTGGAATGCATTCGAAGTGCAAACCCTGCCCCACCCCAGACCTGCCCCACCCCAGTGTGACGTTAGGAGGCGGAGGCCCAGCATCCTTCACCTGCCCTCCAGGTGGGTCTGAGGATGCTGAGGTTTCAGAGCACTGCTTTGCTAGCACACCAGCGAGTCCTGCTTAAAGAGGCCAGGATCTGAAAGGGCAGGTTACCAAATTGTGTAGCAGAAAAATAGAAATGTTTCCTTAGAAGGGGTGTAGGAAGGAAAATAATTTCCTTCATCATATCTGGAAAAGATTTCAAATTAGTAGGCACTATTTGGAATTATTAGTGGTCTCCTGTATTTCTTTCTTTCTTTCCTTTTTTTGATACAGGGTCTCGCCCTGTTGCCCAGGCTGGAGTGCAGTGGTGCAATCTTGGCTCCCTGCAACCTCTGCCTCCTGGGCTCAGGTGATCCTCCCACCTCAGCCCCCTGAGTAGCTGGGACTACAGGCGCGCTACCACACCTGGCTCATTTTTGTATTTTTTTTTGTAGAGATGGGGTCTTGCTATGTTGCCCAGGCTGGTCTCGAATTCCAGCATTTCTTCTGCCTCAGCCCCCCAAAATGCTTCTGTACCCCTGCCCCAACAAGGAAGGACAAGAGGTGTGAGCCACACACACGCCTGGCCTCCTGTCTTTCCTTGTTGGAGCAGGGATGTAGAAGCACTTGCCGCAGCCGACTTGAGTACATCTGACTTTACTTAGCTTTCCTCATGGGTAGCCTGGCAGTGCTGTGCACCAGTGCTGCTGGCCAGCTGTTTTTTCAATGTACTGGCAGAAAATCAAGCTGACACCCGGGTTCCTTTCTCCCTGGGTACTGACCAGGTGGGAGAGGAGGGGCGTTGTGTGAGTATCATCTTCATGAGGGCTGGTGGGGGAACATCAGCTTTAAGGTGCCTGGGATCTAAGGCATGGAACCCAGCAGTGCAGAGGAACGTAGGGGATGTAGCCTCGGGAGCAGAGATGTGCGGGCCGGTGCCCTCGTTCCTGGCGGGGTCTGAGTGCAGGAATAGGTTGGTGACCCAGCCGAGGTCACAAGACCTGCCTGGATGCATGGCTGGCGTCCGTGCTGGCCCCAAAACTGCCCATTTGGGGATTCCCCTCAGTCACAGACTCACCTAGGGGTCCGGAGAGCGTCCCCACTATGACCTCAAAGAACGAGGTGTTGCCTTGAGATCTTCCAAGGTGAGGGTAGGATTTTTTTTTTTTTGCAATTAGCAATAATTTGTTGTGAATGATCTTGGACCTATTTTCCACTTCTTTGTATAGGAAGAGAGACAGAATAAAAAGTCTCAATGTGCCAGATGCCATGTAATGAAGCCATGGGGTTAACGTTGTTGATTATTACGTAGCATCACGTTAATTGGAACATATTCACACGTGTCCACAGCGTGTGCGTGTGCCCAGTCCGATGAGCACGTTGGGTTAGGGTCGCTGCTGGTTCATGCAGCCCCTCTGGGTGGGGCTGTCTCTGTGGCTTGGCCAACACCCTTGCTGCTGCCACTGTTGGAGTCTCCAGCCTTGACCGGCCTTGCTGCCCCCAGGTTCTCGGAGCCTGCGCACCCTCTTCCCGGCGCCCACCCTCTTCCCGGCGCCCACCCTCTTCCCGGCGCCCACCCTCTTCCCCGCGCGCAGCCTCTTCCCCGCGCGCAGCCTCTTCCCCGCGCGCACCCTCATCCCCGCGCGCACCCTCTTCCCCGCGCGCACCCTCATCCCCGCGCGCAGCTTCTTCCCCGCGCGCACCCTCGTCCCGGCACGCACCCTCGTCCCCCGTCGCGTCTACCCGGGGTCTGTCGTGTGTTTCTACTCTGGCCATGCCCGCCTCTTGCTGTGAGCTAAGTTTATTGAGGTGCAGTAAGAAACCAACAGAGGGGAGCAGAGTCCGAGGCTGTCAGGGCGCAAGGGAGCCTTGGGCATCTCTTCCCCAGCTCTGGCGACCCACCCTTCGGGTTGAAGTGCAGGGGAGAGGTGAGTTCTAAAGGTAAGGCTGCGGTGATTTCCTGAGCCTTAATTATCTAACACTTGGCCATCTGCCGTGTGACCCCATCGAAGGGCACCTCTGGGGACAAAGCAAAGCCCTTGGTGGCCGTGGGCGGGGCGGCCGTGCCTGTCTGTGTGTCCTGCACCGGGAGCCCCGCCAGCCGTGGGGACGTTCAGGCACTTGCCACCTGTGGGAGGTGTGTGTTAGCCGCGTGGTAGGTGCGGATGCGTGGAGGGACAGGCACAGGCCCACAGGCGTGGCGGGTATGGGAGATTTAGCCGCGTGGAGATGCGTGGAGGGACATGCACAGGCCCACATGCGTGGCGGGTGTGGGAGATTTAGCCGCGTGGGGATGCGTGGAGGGACATGCACAGGCCCACAGGCGTGGCGGGTGTGGGAGAAAGCGCGCAGAGTGCCCAGCAGATGCCGCGTGGTCAGCGGAAGCCTTGGATACAGGCCGGGCGGGGGAGGGACATCTGGAAATACGCTTTAAGCAGCATCAATGGATAATGCTGTGATTTTCCTTCTTTTCGTGGTCCAAAACACGTTCTAGTGATGTCGCTGATTTGTGTGTACCTGGGACAAGGAACTAAATATATTAGGGCCTTGATGTAATCTGTAAAACAGGCACAATATGCCTATTTCAAAGAGGCAGTGGACATGAAAGACTGCTCTAAACTATTCAGTGCAATGAGAATGCTTCGTTGTCATTAGCAAAGTAAAATGCCTCCAAGGCGAGCTTGCCATGCGTTTAATGACCTTGGACGTGAGCTTCCTAAACCTGCCAGAAAGTGCTTCCAGCGTGGCTTCATGCAGTGGCTTCAGTGGAGAATGTGCATATGCGGCTGATACTGAGAGCCGGGCAGCACCCTGACAGCCTGACACATCCCCATGTGTGGACCGTGAGCCGGGCAGCACCCTCCCAACCTGACGCGTCCCCATGTGTGGACCGTGAGCCGGACAGCACTCTCCCGACCTGACACATCCCCATGTGTGGACCGTGAGCCGGGCAGCACCCTCCCGACCTGACACATCCCCACGTGTGGACCGTGAGCCGGGCAGCACCCTCCCGACCTGACGCGTCCCCACGTGTGGACCGTGAGCCGGGCAGCACCCCCCGACCTGACGCGTCCCCATGTGTGGACCGTGAGCCGGGCAGCACCCTGATGGCCTGACGCGTCCACATGTGTGGACCGGGAGCCGGGCAGCACCCTCCCGACCTGACGCGTCCCCATGTGTGGACTGTGAGCCGGGCAGCATCCTCCCGACCTGACGGGTCCCCTTGTGCCCATTGTGGGACCTCCATCATGCAGGCAGGTGACATGCATCAAACTGAATGCAAGGAGGAGGGTCCAGGATTGTGTGCGGGCTCCGTGTCTCGTCCTTCTGAGGCCTTCTGGGAAGCCAGGAGGGCAGTGGGGTCTTTTGTGTGTTTCCTCCTGGTGGCCGTGGGTTTGTAGAAATGGCTTTTTGCAAAAGGGCCCGGAGGCGGAATTAGAGCCTGTCCTGGAAAGGATGATGCCTTCGCGGGCACCTCTTTCCATTACTCCAGTGCTCCCGTGATTTTAAATATGTGCACCCTGCAGACTTCAGCCTTCTAGTGTCCTGGGTGAATAAATGCCAGGATTGCTCCAATGCTGGCAAACCTGAAACAGGAATTTCTCTGCATTAAGTTTGTCACCAAAATGGGAGGTAAGGGGAGAGGGGAAGGAACTTCTTGGCCTCGTCAGCCCTTTTCTTGAAACTCACAGTCAAACTTTGTCAAGTTCTAGGTGATAGTGCTTGAGGCGATGCACTTATTTATGTTATGTCTTGTTTTCTGAGTACGGTGCTTCGAGAATTTAAATATTTAGGTGAAATTGCCATGCACAGTTGAATTGGCACCATAATTTGACTCTCTGTAAAGCCTTTTGGTTTCCTGTTAGAGTGACCATTTTTTGAGTCAACTGAAGCAAACCCTGCTGTCAGCACGAAGGAGCCACTTTATAGTTAGGAGATCAAATTAAATAGAATTCTCCTAAATAGAGCGTGCTCTTTTCATAAATTTTAAAAATTCATTTATTCATCAAACACATACTGAGTACTTATCACCCTGGTTGCTAGTTACTGTTCATATATGTTTTTAAGGAATTACTTCCACCTAGCTCTGAAATAACATTGCATTTAGAATTTAGCCCAGAGGTGATTAAGCATGAGCTTTTCACAGCAGTCCTGTTTTCATTTTTACTTGAGAACATGTTCTCAGACTCGGTGCCCAGCTGACGTTACCTGTGCATTGCCCGAGGCACACACCTGGCCGGGGCTGTGTCTCGGGGGCTTCAGAAGAGGAAGGAAGGGCTGCCAGGCATCTGGCCCTTCCACGTTTCCCTGGTGGAGGGATTAGGCCTTGGGCAGGAGTCTTGGCTTGTCTTAATGGATGAGCTTGTGTCTCTCAGTCAGCTCTGCCTTGGTGTTAAGCTCTGGACTGACTCTGACCTCTGAGTGGCAGAGGAGAGGACGGTGATTTAGAATCAGTCATGCAGACCAGGGCACTCAGCGGGTCTTGGGTAAAAAGTGGTGGCAATCGATTGCTTGCCCTTTTGGGAGAACTGTGTGGATTGACTCCTCTGAAGACCTCTTTGTTTTGATTTTATCTTGAGACTTTGTAGAAGCAAAAATGCCTTTAAACAAAATTAAATGATGGGCTTTTGTAATGTTTGTGTCTCCCCAAGATTCACAATTGGAATCCTCACCCCGGAGGAGATGGTGCTAGGAGGGGGAGCTTTGGGTGGTGAGGAGGTCATGAGGGTCTCATAAATGGGATTTGTGCCCTCATAAAAGGGACTACAGAGAGCTCCCTCGCTCCTTCCACTGTGTGCGGACCCAGTGAGAAGGCGCCGTCTGTGAACCAGGAAGCCCTCACCAGACAAACCTGTCAGGTCTTGACCATGGACTTCCTAGCCTGAGAGCTGTGAGAAATGAACTTGTGTTGCTTGTCAGCCCCCGCCCAGCCTATGGTGTGTTGTTACAGCAGCCTAGGTGGACAAAGGCAGGTTGTGAATTTTCTGTTGTTTGTCAGTCCCCGCCCAGCCTATGGTGTGTTGTTACAGCAGCCTAGGTGGACGAAGGCAGGTTGTGAATTTTCTGTTGCTTGTCAGCCCCCGCCCAGCCTATGGTGTGTTGTTACAGCAGCCTAGGTGGACAAAGGCAGGTTGTGAATTTTCTGTCAGATTTTCTGGCTTCAGATACCTGGTAGGGAAATGTCACCATCTTACGCAGGTGGGACCGTGTGGAATCAGACGTTATGTTATGATTTGACCCTGTTCTTGCCCCACGCCTGTGCAGTTCACACCTCCAGGTGTCTCGGCTGCCCGCGGCCCCTCCAGGTGTTTCTGATGCGGGGATGTGGGTGCTGGTGCACACGAGTCCCATGTGGTGCCGGTCGCAGCTATGCCGTCGGGGAGCAGGACTAGGAGCTCCCGCCCCTCGTGAACCAGCAGCCTCACCGGGAAGCTGCTGAGAAGTGTATGACGGAAGGTGATTGCGCCTCGAGACTGAAACTTCCTGTTTACAGGGAACTGAGGTGCATAAGAGGGAATTTAATGATGCCCTGAGAGACAGATGCATCTGGGGGACGTTCTGCAGGACGTTGGCCCCAGACTCTCGAAAAGTCATCACAGATAAAGGGTGTGAGGCTGTCCCTGACGAAGATGGGGAAGGAGAGTCACTCGGCGCAGTGTGTGGCCCAGATAGAAAAGACGTTTTCGGGAGAATTGTGCTTATTGAATATAAAGTGGACAGCGATGCTCTGAAATGGTTCTTGTCTGCCGATGATGGTTCTGCGGCTGCAGAGGGTCCTTTATTCTTAGGGAACGCGTGCGTGAGGACTCGGCGAGGTGGCAGGAGCCTGTCACCTTCAACTGGCTCCAGAGGAGAAACGAATCTGTCTCTCTGTATAATCTACAGAGAGAGAGAGTGAGAAAGCAAATCTACCGAAATGTTAGTTGTCGGAACTCCACGTGGAGAAAACTTGGCCACTCATTGTACTGTTCTTCCACTTTTTAAATATGTTTGAACATTTTCATAATGAAAATGTGGGAAAGTAAAAATACATCTGGAAATTGGTATGGAAGTGAGTCAAGCCAAGCACCCTTGGGTTCAGCCGGGAAGAGCCGACGAGCCGACGAGCCGTTGGTGTTCTGTCGACTTGTGGGGATTTCCTCCTCCTGGGTTCACCACCTAGTTTTCCTTGTGATAAAGTTATTTTGTATGTAGCTATGAGCACAGGTTGATGCTGGAAACACACATGTAGTGTGGATTGTCATTAAGAATGTGGAGAACTGGCTAAAGAAACCACTTGTACAGTTTTGAGATGAGCACTGCCTGCCTCAGCATCTGTGGTAACGGCTTCACTTGGGTGCAGAGCTTGGCAGAGGTTTGAGTGACTCTATCTCGATGATCGTCTGTCAGAGGACAAGGTTAAGTGTCACCACCGAGGACCCCGTTGAGCCTCTGGGCTGGAAGTAACTTCCCCTGGGCCGGTGAGGCAGCCTCTGGGGGTCTTTCCTGACAAGACCCTTCACTGAGCTGCAGTTTGGCCACCTCTGCCCTCGCCTCCCTGACTGCAGGGCCTCGAGGTCTCACCACCTCCAGCCTGAGCGCCCAGTGCCCAGGGGCAATTTCCCGCCTTCCCCGGGGGCTCAGGATGCTGGCTCCTGGGGCAGTGCCCGCAGCTGGGCCCCTCCTCCAGGGCTGGCCACGGCCTCCTGCTGTGTCATACCAGCTGCTTCCCCGCAGCTGCAGCCCACACTGCGCGGCCGCTTCTGCTTCTGTTGGATGAGGAGACGCAGGCCCTCGCCCAGGCCCCCATGGGCCCTCAACGCCCCAGAGACCCGGCTTCCCGGCCTCGCCCCTGCTGGCCCTAAGGCTGTGCCACCTCCCCCTGCCCAGTCCCTGGTCTCTGTACAGTGTCTGTCCAGGACGTCTATCCATCCATCCTTGACAACCTGTCCAGATGAGGCCACTGTTATCCCAGTCTGTGAGGGGCGATCACAGCCCAGGTGCCGGCCGATGTGGAGACGCTGATGGACTTCAGTGTGCAGGAAAGTGAGTTCCTTCATATCCACAGCCAGCTGGGAGCCCACCCCATTCACAGGTGGATTTGCCTTGTTTTTTGGCCCAATCACCTACATTAAATCAGAAGAATCACAGTTCCCTGCTCTTCTGGTTTTTGTGACTGTCCGCCTCTCTCCTCTGCCTTGGATTGGAGGGTGGGGTGTGTCATGGGTTCGTGGAATCCTCTCTCTGTTCTTGTGTAGCCACCAGGGACTGTTATCCAGGCTGATTCCACAGGAGGAGTTTGGGGTGAGTTCCTGAGCGAGAGTTGGGAAGACTGACGTCTGCGTAAATCTTGCTTGTTCGTGGTTATTCCTCTCAGTCTTCTTAAATTCTGAAAAATTGGGGGCCAATTAGAAATAAGGATTTAGGTATGGATCGGTGAGGACAGAATGTTGATCTAATTGGCTTTACGTTGTGTGTGATAATTTTACGCTACCCTCCGGAAGAACTTAAGATGTTGACAGTGTCGTGAGAATCATTTTTTTCTTTTTCTTTTTCTTTTTCTTTTTTTTTTATTTTTGAGATGGAGTCTCGTTCTTTTTGCCCAGGCTGGAGTGCAATGGTGCAATCTTGGCTCACTGCAATCTCTGCCTCCTGGGTTCAAACAATTCTCCTGCCTCAGCCCCCCAGTAGCTGAGATTATAGGTGCTCACCAACACACCCAGCTAAATTTTTGTATTTTTAGTAGAGACAGGGTTTCACTCTTAAGGACGTTGTTCAGTAAGTACTAATTGGTGGCCTGCCGTTGAACTAATTTCAGTGTAGTACTGACATCATCAGCCACGGCAGAAACTTACTTGGCATCCCTGGAAGAGAGGGCAGGGAAGCATAGCAACCTGAAACCACCTCATTCTCCAGCGCTACTTCCAACTCTGAGCTGATGGTCATTACGAGTGGATCTGCCCTGGACAAGTAGTTTAGTGTAGCTGCCTTGGACGGGCAGGTGAAAAGTAACAAACCGCCAGAAAACTCAGCTAATAAAATGTTAGGAGAGACTTGGGGCACCAGGAAGGGGTGAGGCCTGTCTGTGTGCCATCTGTGTGGAGCCTCAGTATCTAGGGGACAGCGTTGACGCTGAGCCCCAGGTTTTTATTAGTGTTTCCCTGAATAAAACGCCACTCCTGAGCTGTGGACTGGGAGGCTCTTTCTGATGATTAGGCTTCATAATGCGGGATCACTAGGCAAGGTGGATGTGAGGGCCATAGGATCTGGAGACTGTCCAGGACTGCTTTCTGGAAGGCGGCCAGCCTGCTGGAGGGGGACAACAGGCTTGTCCCTTCAGCAGTGAAGCCACCAAAGAGAGTCTTTTTGAGAATAAAAGAGAGAAGCTTTTAAGGAAAAAAAGCAGTTTCTGTCTCTGTTTGGGAGTTGAGTGCATTTTCCTGCATTTATTCAGAGATGTTCGTCAGTTCCCACTGTGTGCCGGGGCCCCGCTATGGGGTAGGGTCACCCCACCGCGTACCTAACCCAGGAAAACTCGTCTGCAGTTATTTCAGAGGCTGTTTGCATTTCTTGTGCTTCAATGGGTGGAGGGAGTTTTTCCTCCTACTGTTTTTAGTCAGTTTTCTTAATCTAGCCTGTTACTGGGATAAGTTCCAGAGCCGAGCAGTTTTAAAAACAATCTTTGCACCTTGCATGGAGAGCAGTCCATCTGTGGGTGGTTTGTTCCTGGAGGTGCTGCAGTGGCCTTGGGTGACGCGAGGGCCCCCTGGCTCAGGATGGGCCGAGAGAGGAATGCGTGAGCAGTGGGCACCGGCCGGAGGCAGGGGAGGCGTGGCCACCTGTGGCTCGAACTCTCCCCATCCACTCTACGGCACCACCTCGGACTCCCCGCGTCCGCTCTGCAGCACCGCCTCGGACTCCCCGCGTCCGCTCTGCGGCACCGCCTCGGACTCCCCCCGTCTGCTCTATGGCACCGCCGGAATGTGAACGCTGTTGCCCTGGACGTTTTCTCTCTCTGCTCAGTGCCCAGGCTCTTGGGTACACAGGCGGCCCCGGGTTTTATTTGGAAAGGGTACAGAGAACAGTGAAGTAACCCACGTGCCTAAGCTTTGATTGACATGAAGAAATGTAGAAGCTGCTGAAATCCTGGTCATTTTAGAACAAAGTATCTTATTAACATTTTTCTAAAAGAAAGAAATCATTAAAAAATTGATCCCGGTTGAGGTAGAAGGATCTCGTCCTCATCCTCCTCAGTTCCTTCCAGAATCAGCTTCGAGTTCAGCTGCAGAACGGGTTCTGGTGGTGGCTGGAGCAGCCCAGGAGGGTGCCGTTGCGTCTGAGTTCACACCGGTGCCTGTGTGGTCTCCAGTTACGGTGCTGGCCGTGGAGTCTGGGTTCACACCGGTGCCCGCATGGTCTCCAGTTACGGTGCTGGCCGTGGAGTCTGGGTTCACACCGGTGCCCGCGTGGTCTCCAGTTACGGTGCTGGCCGTGGAGTCTGGGTTCACACCGGTGCCCGCGTGGTCTCCAGTTACGGTGCTGGCCGTCGGGTCTGGGTTCACACCGGTGCCCGCGTGGTCTCCAGTTACGGTGCTGGCCGTGGAGTCTGGGTTCACACCGGTGCCCGCGTGGTCTCCAGTTACGGTGCTGGCCGTGGAGTCTGGGTTCACACCGGTGCCCGCGTGGTCTCCAGTTACGGTGCTGGCCGTCGGGTCTGAGTTCACACCGGTGCCCGCGTGGTCTCCAGTTACGGTGCTGGCCGTGGAGTCTGGGTTCACACCGGTGCCCGCGTGGTCTCCAGTTACGGTGCTGGCCGTGGAGTCTGGGTTCACACCGGTGCCCGCGTGGTCTCCAGTTACGGTGCTGGCCGTCGGGTCTGAGTTCACACCGGTGCCCGCATGGTCTCCAGTTACGGTGCTGGCCGTGGAGTCTGGGTTCACACCGGTGCCCGCATGGTCTCCAGTTACGGTGCTGGCTGTCGGGTCTGAGTTCACGCTGGTGCCCGCGTGGTTTCCAGTTACAGTGCTGGCCGCTTGTACCTTTCTGGGAAGTTAGAAGGAGGATCATTTCATCGCCTCCCTGTCCTCCCACACCTTGACCTATACTGGGCCACCGCGAATTCTTCCTTTTAACTGTTTCTCTCTTCACAGGCAACACTGGCGTTTTGTGGTCCACGTTTGCCTCTTCTGAAAACGGATTCTGTGTTGCTTTATAGAATCACATGGTCTCTTTTATGAATTTCGCTTTTCTTTCATAAAATAATCGTGCTTTTATCTCTTCAATCTCAACTCTGTTCCCTGGCACAGGCTCTTCCCAGCTCAAAAATTAAAAGTAATCTTTGATTACGCTTAATACTTTCTAAAGTTTTGAAGTTTATCAGCATGTGGGTTACAGAACATTGACTATTTATTTAATGGAAAATTACATTCTAAGTAGAGTATTAAAGTGAAAGGGATCTTTTGATTTTATTAAAATATTCAGGTAAACATATGAAAATGCCTTCGCCAAACTTCATGCTTGTATATCATGAAAACATTAAGCTGCTAAGCTCTCTCTGCTCCCGGGAATGCATTATTAGAGTATGTGTTTGAAGGTGTCATTCCAGTCTTAGTTTTAGGTATTTTTTAAAGGGGTTGGCTGGAGAAGTGACATTTAGCATTGAGTGAATGTTTGATAAAGATTTGTCTCTATATAAAAATATTTAAAAACAATCTTTAGCGTTTCCTTTCAGGGTTCACCCATTAAAGAATGGTCTTGTAAAAAAAAAACATGTTAAGAGTGTTGGCGCCCAGAGGTGCTACCCTGCCCACAGTTTCATCATCCGCTGTCGCCAGGTGACACGTCCAGTGTTTAGCTGCATGTCAGACGTGGCCACAGGGCCACAGGACATCCCTGCGGACGGATGTTCTTATGCAGATTAATTAGGATGGAGACTGCTGCAGAACTGTAAACCCCCCAGGGGCTGACGGAAGCCTGGGAACACCCGAGACACCAGAATCCGCTGCTACAGTGGGTGGAAGGAAACCTCCCTGGAAGATGGGACATGTAATAAGGAGAAAGTACCAAGGCACGTGGTGCTTTGAAAACTGAGATGTTTTAATTAAATTAACAATTAAAATAATTTAATTATGTGAATTATTTGAACTCATTTTAGTTCTTTTTAGGAAATTAATACTTTAAGCAAGTTTGTTTTTGTGAATCGTTTGAATTAATTGAGTCAGCACAAATGTTAGCATTGATATCTGACCCCCTTCCAGGGTTGGGGCAGAGGAGATGGGGGCGGAGGAGCCAGGCCTCCAACCCGCTTTCCCCTGGAGCTCAGCCAGAATTCCCCATTGAGGAGCCCTCAGCTCCCTGAGAGCCAGGAGCTCTTGCGGAGAAGCCACTGTCTGCACGCCACCTGCTTCGATGACCCTGCTCTGCCATCCCTGTGCTCCAAGGGCCGGGCCCTGCCGTTGCCTGTGCCAGACGGGTCTCAGGGAGATGCCGGCCAGCAGGTATGCATGGCGAGGCCTGGGCATCAAGGCCCGGATTCTATGGCTGCCAGTTTCATTCTCTCGTTGTTTGTCCCCCTAGCAAGACTTATGAGGTTCCTTGAGGACAAGACTCCCTCCTGCCACCTGGTCTGTTTCCTGAACATTCACTGCACTAGCACGGCCCCGGGACGCAGCCCTTGGGAATCAGGCCGTCGGCCATGGTAGAGCGGCTGGCACTGCTCGGCACCGTGACGGACGTTGGCCGCTGTGCTTCACTTTGGGGACATGTTTAAGTACAAAACTAATTTTAAAATTTCACCATTATTTCAAGACAGCTGAGAGCATATTAGCACAGAATCCCTGGTCTAAATGAAATCGAAGAGTTCTTATTAATTATTCATAATGCCATGAATATGTTACCTTATTTTTTATAATTGCCAGTCTGTATAATTAACCTTTCATTTGGTTAAAGTACTTAACATTAAGTAGAGCTATAATTACAACTGTTTTTAAAAGTATATGGAAGAATGTTTAAATGTTTAATTAGAACCACTTTTTTTAGCTTCATAAAGAATTTTTTTTACTTGTCAACAAGGATCTTTAATTATTTAAACCAAAAGAGCAGAACAGACCAGAAAAGAAAAACAACTAGTCAAGCTGGGAACTGCAATGGTGGCGTCGTTCCGTGAGTCTCGGGTTTTGCTTCTTGGGTTTGTGGTCAGAGTCCTTACCTTTGATTTCCTAACACAGGTTGTTAGAGTTGGAAGTGAGTGTGGAGATGAGTTAATCCGACTTTATTCTTTCACGGATGAGAAAGCGAATTATCTTCAGCAAGGTGGGTGCAGGTGTGGCCCCCGGGGGACACTGTGGGGAATAGGCCGCCCTCGTGGGGAGCCAAGTTCGTCGTCTCCGGGACAGAGCCCAGGACACTTCCACGGCTGGCTGGCCTCTTCCTAGAACCCCACACATTGCAAAGGATGGAGTCCAGATCTATACTGTAAAGAAATGAGGGCAGTTACAGAAAGCACCACATTCTCGGCTGAGTGGCTCTGGGCACCCCAACGTTGGGACACCTCAGCATCATGTATGGCGATCCTCAGGCTGTGCCCAGCAGTGAGGCTGGGCCTGATCAAGGCTGCGGTCTCCACCCTGAGAGCGAGGGCTTCCTTCCCCCAGCGCGGGTTAAAGCAGTGAGGCCGGGCCTGATTGAAGCTGCGGTCTCCACCCTGACAGCTTGAGCTTCCTTCCCCCAGTACGGGTTAAAGCAGTGAGGCTGGGCCTGCTGGAGGCTGTGGTCTCCACTCTGAGAGTGAGGGCTTCCTTCCCCCAGTGTGGGTTAAAGCACCATGTGTCCACCTATGCAGTGGCTGGTCCCAGTGTGCCCTGAGGGGCAGAAACCCTGGGTCCTGCCGCTGGTCTGGGGTATCTACTTCCCATTCCTGCAGTTCCTGGGAGTGTCTGTGTGTCCAGGGGGCTCCGATCCCTGCCTCAGGACCACGGGTGAGGGGTCAAGATCGCCCGCTTTGGAGTTGGCCCGGATCTTGGTTCTGTGTGGCTCTGGAGCAGTTTTGTCCTCAGGAGAGGGATCCTCACAGCCGCCTCTTGGGACCATGAGGAGAATTAATAGGATGACCCCCAGGTAGCTACCGTAGCCCTGTGCAGGGCCAACCGTGTGTCTCCACCGCCAGTTCCTTCCGTCTGTGCTCCCACCAACTGTCACATCACCAGCCTTTATTTTCTTTTTCTTAGACCCAGACAGCGAGTGCCCCACTGGCCTCGGCAGCCCCTTCTCTAACTTGTCCTCAAATCAGTTCCTCACGGACAGCCCTGACCAGCCATTGGCATGACCAAAACCCCACCAAATAGAACCCAACTTTCCTATTAAGCTGTGCAGAGCAGTCCCAGCCCCACTTCCCACAGGCTGACCTCATTCGCCATGGGATCCGTGGTTCTCACCTGGGGCTGGGGGTGCCCCTGGCATCTGGTGGGGAGTGTCAGGGATGCCCTTCCAGGTCCAGGATAGTCCCCCAGCTGGTGGCCGACAGACAGCAGCACACAGCCTGATGTCCCTGTGGCTTCCGGTTCCCCGAGGCCAGCTGTGCTTTGCTGCCTCTTCATCTTCTCAGACGGGTGCCCTCTCTCCACCTTCGCTGGTTAGCAATGTTCATCCATTAGAGCTCAAAGCACTGCCTGCTGGCAGCACAGCCCCTTCTCCTGGCCCTCCGTCCGCCTGTGCCCCACGGTCTGTGCCGTGTCCCCGCCTTCCGCCTGTGCCGCATGGTCTGTGCCATGTCCCCGCAGGCCCATCAGAGCGAGGCTCCCAGGGACAGAGCGTTTCCTGTTTGTGTCTCTGTCCCACCCTCTCTGGACCTGGCATGATGCCCGTTGCCAACAGAGGTCTTGGGTTGATTGTCACCAAAGCAGATAATCTATATGGCTGTAAATGGCTGTAAACATGCTTGATTGGGGTATTTTTTAAGTAATTGGATATGTAAACATTTGAATGTGACACAGGTGGATTTTTGGGCCAATGGTCTCGTTCTTCAGGGAATAACCACAGGCCCATCCACAAGGACCATTTCTGGCTGATTTATGGAACACTGTTCTACCTGGTTAATTTTGGACGTTATCTCAGCCTGAGAGGTAGGTCAGCAATGTGACGAAGAGCACTGGTTTGAATCCTAATCTGCTACTTAGAAGCTGCATATTTTCCTGCCACGTTCTGTGCCTCAGTTTCTTGCTTGGTTAGGTAGGAAAGGTATGAGCTACCTCAGAGTGGTGAGTGAGGCCTGCATCGAGTGTCCGCATTAAAGTGCCGAAAACTGGACCCAGAGTGTTGATATTTAAAGACCTTTAAACATTCCGATGCTGCATTTTAGTACCCCGGTAAAACAGCAAAGTCGTTACAGATGCAGACACAGACCCTGGGTGAGGTGGGGGACTGATGGTGGGAGGTGGGTCACCAACCCCGTAATGAGGGCGTGGTCTGTTCGAGGCTGAATGAAGTGCACGTCTTCACGTGTACCACGGTGGTGCCTCTCGTGAAGTCCTGTAAGCGTCCACGTGGCTGAGCCGTGCGGTCTGTTTGTGACGTCTGGCAGGAGCAGAGCTTTTGGGCGCAGCCTCGCTCTTGCGTGCACGGCCCTCAACGATCTCAAAAGTCTGAGGCTTAAAGCAGGCTTGGGGTTTCCCTTACACCTCCCGGACATCTAATTTGCCTGGCAAACATGTTATTCTTGGGTGTAAAGGTGAAGGAGTGGGTGACTCTGGTGAAAGTGTACTAATTACTGCACTTCTGGGTCAGTGGCGCTCGGTTGAAGACACTGTCTGCCCTGGGTGGACATCTCTGGTGTGGTGAGAACCGGCGGCTGGATGTCGCGAGGTTGCCAAGAAGATGCCCGCTTTTTCCTTTTTCCTCAGTAACAAAACCCTACTTTGTTTAGGGAAGCAGCGAACCCAGCTGAAAATCCAGTTCTCTTGTACGGCAGAGCGGCTGGTGACACAGGTCCAGATGCTGGGATGCTGATGGGGGGTTTTGGAGAGGGAGGTGTCGGGAGGGTTTCCCGACCCACAGCAGCCCTGGGCCCTTGTCCGGCCTTCTTGCCCGGGGCATGACGCCTGGAGGGAAAGCAGCTTCGGGGGCCTGAGGGCCACAAGGCAGAGTCCTGGTGTGTGGGGCAGGCCTGGGCCAGGCTCCTTGGAGGATGTTACAGAGCCACTGCGTGTGCGGGGACCACCCATCTCTGAGCCCCACGCGGATTTTCCTCCATAGCCGAGCGAAATCCTGGTACGGCGAGCGAGGCAGTCAGAGGCACCTTTTGTGGAAGGAGGACAAAGCTGGAGGGAAGGAGGTTTTCCTAAAAGGCACAAGGCACTGATACTGCGTTAGGAGTAATTCCTAGGAGCGTGGTAGCTGGTGGGTGGAAAACTGTAGCCAAAGAATAAATGGGAATGGCCCTTCTTGGTATTTAACTGATTCGTTCACGAATGGTCCAAACAGTTGTAGTGAAAAAAACATTTTGGACACCGATGTTTTCATCCTGCCTGACGATCGGCGTGACCGTGGGGTGTTCCATCCTTCCTGGGCAACAGTGAGAGGGCCTGACAATCGGCGTGACCGTGGGGTGTTCCATCCTTCCTGGGCAACAGTGAGAGGGGCTCAGGCCCTTCTGGCCCCATGCAGGCATTTCCCCAGGGTGTGTCCCCCGTCCTGAATAGGCCGGAATGCCTCTGGGTGCAGCTGAGCCTCTTGAAAAGGGAAGAGTCATGTGACATGCTCTCGGTGAACAGGAAAATGAGGGAGGACAAGGAGAGGGGCCTGGAGGTGAGGAGGATGGTGACCAACACCAGGGATGGGATGGAGGGTAACCCCGGGGACGGGGGACGGAGGGTAACTCCGGGGACGGGGGGACGGAGGGTAACACCGAGGATGGGGGATGGAGGGTAACACCACTTCTCCAGGTGCCTTTGGGGGATGCTGCCGCCCCTCCCACCCCAGAGTGAAGTCAACAGGATTCTGTCCCCAGGAGCCCCAGAGCCTGGCAGCTGGGATTGGCCCAGTATGAACCACTGTTCACTGGCTCTGCACCCTGGGACAGGCTCCCTGGTGTTTCCGCCCCAGTTTCCCATCTGGACAGTGAGACCCTGACTGTCCCCGTCACAGGTGCACATGGAGGCCTGGACTCTAGCATGTCATCGGCACTCGTTAGTGTCAGCCCTCGTTAGCGTTTCTTTTGTCGTGGTCCATGGACGAAGTGGATCTTGCTTTGTGTGTTCACAGACCTCCTGCTCACTTTACCTTCTGGGAACACTTTGTAAATAGCTTCGTATGTGGGGAGGACTCAAGTGATTAATTGAATATTTCATCAGGTGCAGTTCTCTGTGTCCCAGCTTGCAAAACGCTCTTTTGACACAACATTTGGTGAAATTTCCAGGGACTCCTGTGGTCAGCCTCATGGTTTCACTCTGTCACTTTCTAATGCAGTGTTCTTTGGGAGTCTTTTAAATTAGGTGCCCTCATTTAAAAGTAAGTTTTATAATATGCAGTTTCAGGTTACTTCTTTACCTTTGTGTCTTAGGCAGTGGCTCCCCACCTGTGAGTAGTCAGAAAGGTTCACGCAGTTTTCCAGGGCGGCCTTTGCATTTACTGGAACTATTAAGAGCTCGTTCCTGCTTCAGCCGTGATTGAAGCGCAGTGTGCGTGAGGCCGTGCATGGCTTAGCATCTTCTGCAGGCTAGAGGTCACTTTCTGTCCTTCCCCGAGCCTGCTCTGCTGTGCTGAGTGTTCCCTGTGGGCGACGGTCACGCTGTCTGGCACAGGCCACCGAGGCCACAGGGCAGGCTCCCCGTAGGGGAGCCTGCAGAAAGGCAGAGCCCGGCCTCTTCGCGGCCTTTCACAGGGAGCAGAAAGCGTAAGCCTGTTATTAGAGCTGTGCTAGCCCAGAAAGCCTCCGAACAGTGTTTAATTTAGGAATCGGCTCCTACCAACTGCCCATTTTTAGGATGTATTTGAGTTTTTGTGATTTTTTTTCTGCACTGAAGCTACTGTGCTGGCTCTGAGTCACTGTCATGGGACTTCACGTTGCCCTGACGGGAAGCGGCGGGGGAGGAGGGCTGCGCAGAGGCTTGCGGCCGTGATAATGAAGGGCTTGTTGCCTCTTGGGACAGTGAGTTCAAGCTGTTTGTAATTGTCAGCGTAAACAGTGACCCGCTGA